AATAGCAGCCATTTGTTGAACACCCTATGTGGCAGGCAGTTTACTGGATTATGTTTAACACTTTAAAAAATACTTCTGCAAAGTATTTTTTATAGATGAGTAATCTGAGTCTCAAAAAAGGTTAAATAACTTTTCCATGGTCACAGCTGGGAGAATAGCAGAGCTGGGTTTGAACCCAGAGCTGTGAATTTCCAAAGTCCCTTCTCTTAGAGTGCTTGCCCAGCACATTTAGTTATGTTATATATGTATTTTAATAATTTTGTGTGTTTTAATAATTACTTTTAGACTATTTTATAAACCCCTTGAGCTCATTTAAACAGCTGCGCTACATTTATTTTGAATATTTTTCTTGTTTGGGAGTTTTTAAAAAATGATACTATGGGCTGGGTGCAGTGGCTAACGCCTGTAATCTCAGCACTTTGGGAGGCTGACGTGGGCAGGTCACTTGAGGCCAGGAATTTGAGACCATTCTGGTCAACATGGCAAAACCCTGTCCCTACTAAAAACACAAAAATTAGCCAGGTGTGGTGGAGCATTCCTGTAGTCCCAGCTACTCAGGTGGCCAAGGTATGAGAATTGCTTGAACCCAGGAGGCAGAGGTTGCAGTGAGCTGAGATTGCACCACTGCACTCCAGCCTGGGTGACAGAGTGAGACTCTATTTAAAAAAAAAAAAAAGTATGGATTTCCATGTTATTCTTATATACTTAATTTATACAGTTGATTTATTTTTTTCTCTTCCAAATTAATTTCTACAAGAATGTTGGTTCATGCCAAGGGTTTCTTTATTCAGTATCTACTATTAAATATGTGACTGTTTTTCTGTATTAAGGCAGCACGATTACCCAACAAAATCTCTTACCCTTCCTCAAATGTAAATTCTGCCTGTTCAGCAGCAGCAGAAGCTCTGCATTGTTTTCTGTTGGAAGTGTGAGCTGAAGGGGACAGACATTCCTACTGCTTAGCGGGTGCACTAAACTGTGATTTGCCCTTGTTGTATTATCAACGGCACAATATTTTTATGTTGCAGATGGCTGAGAGCTAGCAAGGAAAACTCAGGACCATGATGGCTCAGTTTCCCACAGCTATGAATGGTAAGCAGCTTTGTGCTTGTGGCAAGATGAGGTTATGGATTTTTTTTTTTTTTGGTAGAGGTTTAAAATATTCATGTAGATAATTTTCCTTAAGTGTATAAATACAAAACTTGAAGTATTCTTGGAAAATATTTTGGAACACTGCATATGTCTTCTGTAAGAATATTATGTTGTAAATCCCATGACTATATTCTGGAACGTGTGTTTGCCATTGAGCAGTTAGGAATAACCAAAAGGTATATTGTGTTTGATGCATAAAACTGGATGACAAATAGCAGAGTGCTATAAGGTGACTATTAAAGGTATTTTGATAACATAACATGATTGTAAACCGATGAAGCCAATAAAGATTAATTTAGTAATATTTATGTAAGATTATGTTTTCCCTTTAGATAAGATTATGTATGCCTGCATACATAATTGTTTAATATCAAACATTTTAAAAGAAAGTGCTGGCCGGGTGTGGTGGCTCATGCCTGTAATTACAGCACTTTGTGAGGCTGAGGAGGGAGATCACTTGAGGTCAGGAGTTCGAGACCAGCCTGGTCAACATGGTGAAACCCAATCTCTACTAAAAATACAAAAACTAGCCGAGTGTGGTCATGGGCACCTGTAATCCCAGCTGCTTGGGAGGTTGAGGCAGGAGAATCACTTGAACTACCCGGGAGGTGGTGGTTGCAGTGTACCGAGATAGGGCCACTACACTCCAGCCTGGGAAAGAGTGAGACTCCATTTAAAAAAAAAAGAAAAAGAAAAAGAAAAAGAAAATGCTTAGGTAATTTGAATAATGAAAAGTTTTTAAAGTTTTGTTCTGATTGTAGCTTTAATTCTTTTCCCAAATACTAATTAACTACCCTTAGTAGGTATTAAGTTACTGTGTTTGTCATTTATAATTAATTGAAAAACATGCATTATATTTTTAAATCGCTAAAGAAATCTAGATTCTGAATTCTTAATTTTATGTTAAATTGTATTAGCTAATTGTAGATAAATATCAGGAAATAGAGAATAAACTCAATAATTCTTTATTATTTAAATTGAAAACAGTAATATTAAAGAGCATTTAAAAAAAGGAGGGAAGAATCACCATTCTACCATCTTCACAAAGCAATTCTGTTTTGATATTACCGTCTAGTGTTAATCAGTTGTTTTTTAAACTTGTTTTCAGACATAGGACCAAATCATTACATTGTTAATAACGAAAATACATGTTGTATATCTAAAGTTTTATGTCTCAGGATTTAGGAAAATCTTGGAGAAGTGAATTATTTGTATAAAAAGTAAAATCAAATTCTGTGTGGTGAGGTCATGTGTCATTTAAGGATAGACTTGAAGTAAAGATTTTGTTGTTTCGTGTTTTACCTTTTCAGAACCTATTATTTAAGGATTAATGTGAGTATTGCTCCTATTGGGAAAATGGTGTGGGATTATAAACATTGATGCCACAGACAATTTTTAATAATTAAATAATTTTTCCATAATGAGTGATACATGTAAGTTTAAAATTAGGGCAGTGATTGTAGTAGTAACATGCTCTACTCAAGTTTGAGGATTTTTATGCCCCATACAAAGGAATTTGCATTAAACAGTTGAATTGTAAACTTCAGCCAACATGTTAATCAGTTTTATAAGCAAAATGAACATAAAGCAGTACAGTCCCGGTCCTTCTTTATTCTGCTTCTTCCATTCCATAAACATTTATATATCTACTTTGCAGTTCATTGCATTATATATAAAATATAACATTGAGAACAAATGGACTATTCAATAACAAAAGAATGATTATGTGAATAATCATCTAAAATGTTGGAAAATGCATTTAGAAGTGCTATATAGGCATACAGATAGTAATTTTTTTTAAACTTCTGAAGAATTAATTGCATATGTAGACTGTGGTACCTTCCTACTTAGAAGATTGACGATAACTTAGACATATCTAATTTAAGTTCAATTCAGGGTTTAAGATGTTACTGAGAGCAGCATTCATGTATAGTACAAAACTTTGCTCCTCTAGTAATCCTGACATAGATTGTTAAATTGTTTTGATGCCCATTGCTATTGGGACTTGTCTGTAAGTATGCCTGTGTGTGAATGTGTATGTGTGTGTGTATGTGTGTGTGTGTATGTATATACGTGTGTGTGTAAAAACCGAGATGAGACTACTTACTGAATGAGATCTAGCCTATAGTAGATGTTCTGTAAATGTGAAAATTTTTTTCTTCACTGACTATAAGAACTTGTTTGAAAGAGCCAGCAAGTGAGATGAGAATAAGCAACAGAAATGTTTATGAAAATCCCATATTTTCAATATCAGTGATGAGTTAGGGGAAGCGGATAGAATTTTAATGTATTTCTAACACGATTATTACATATTGTAAAAGTTTGTTAGCTTTTTAGGGAAATATTAGACATCAACCCCTAAACTTAGATTTTTCTGCCTCTTCGATAAGGCTTACAGATAAATATAGACTAAGATTGGGAGATTTTTACTTGAAGTTCAAAGTAACAAACTTTTGCCTTTTCAAAGGGTTCTGTTAGTTGATATATTTAAATAAGAAAGCCAGGACTGAATTAACTATTTTAAAATTGGCTTTGAATTACACGTATTGCCCAGTTTTCTTATTGCAGTGTTTTGTTTTTTGAGACAGGGTCTCCACTCTGTTGCCCAGGTTGGAGTGTAGTGGTATGAACACAGCTCACTGCAGCCTCGACTTGCTAGATTCAAGCAATCCTCCTGCCTCTGCTTCCTGAGTAGCTGGGACCACAGGTGTGAGCCACCACACCCAGCTAATTTTTAGATTTTTTGTAGACATGGGGGTCTCACTATCTTGTCCAAGCTGGTCTTGAACTCTTGGGCTCAAGAAGTCCTCCACCTTAGCCTCCCAAAGTGCTTGGATTACAGGCATGAGCCATCACACCTGACCAGTGTTATCTTTTTGTTCCTAGAAAATTCTTGGTGCATTAATACTTTATGTTTTAATATGATTAATTTTTTAAAAGGTTATTTGAACACTACTTAAAAATTATTCCTTGTTAAAATGCCTTAGAACATTTTTATTCTCTTGGTTACATTAATCATGATAATATGTAACCGTGATTGTTGTGTGTGATTTTCTTGGCTGGTAGAGTCTCTTTAAAATATTAGAGTCTGTGAGTTCTTTTAAGGTGTTCATTTTTTTTTTTTTTTTTTTTTTTTTTGAGACAGGGTCTTACTCTGTCAACCCAGCCTGGAGTACAGTGGCATGAACATTGCTCACTGCAATCTCAACCTCCAGGCTCAAGCAATTCCTTCTGCCTCAGCCTCCAGAGTAACTGGGACTACAGACATGTGCCACCAAGACCAGCTACTTAAAAGAATTTTTTTTTTAGAGATAGGGGTCTCACTATGTTGACCAGGCTGGTCTCAACTCCTGGGCTCAAGTGATCCTCCTGCCCTAGCCTTCTGAAGTGCTGGGCTGTGCCCAGGCAAGTGGTTCATTTTATTCATCTTTGTACCCCATAAACATTTACTGAATGAATGAATATGAAGGTGTCAAGATTACTGATTGGAGACATGAGGAACTAAGCAGTAAACAAACAGATGGGTTGAGTTTAGCCCCTGTGAAAACACATAGCCAAGGAAATGTCAGGAGATAGTAATATATATAAGAAAGCATCATACTGTGATGAGCATTGGTGCATCAATCTTGATGCAGCAGAACTCTCTTTTGTCTTAGGATAGCAGTAGAGTCCATCACTGCCCGGGGGTATATATACCCATGTATGTTAGAGCAGCTTTTTAAAAAAAATTTAATTTAATTTAATTTAATTTAATTTTTTTGAGACGGAGTCTCGCTCTGTCTCCCAGGCTGGAGTGCAGTGGCATGATCTCTGCTCACTGCAAGCTCCGCCTACTGGGTTCACGCCGTTCTCCTGCCTCAGCCTCCCGAGTAGCTGGGACTACAGGCGCTCACCACCACGCCTAGCTAAGTTTTTGTATTTTTAGTAGAGATGGGGTTTCACCACGTTAGCCAGGATGGTCTCCATCTCCTGACCTCGTGATCCACCCGCCTTGGCCTCCCAAAGTGCTGGGATTACAGGTGTGAGCCACCATGCCTGGCCGAGCAGCTTTTAAGCCTTCTTAACCAAACTCTTCAGACTTAAAATAGTCTTAAGGTTTCTAACTAAAGAGCCTTAGTTTCAGGCTATTCCCTGAGAAAGATTTGAATGCTCTGACTTCTTTTTAATTATATTGTTCCCTGGGATTGGGTTGAATAAGGAAACTAATTTATTGAGGACTCCTAATATGGCAGGCATGTATTAGATGCTTTATATTTTTGTTTTAGTTTATTTTAAAGTTGGGTTTATTGGGGGTATAATTCACCCTTTTAAAGTATACGGTTCGATGAGTTTCTAAAACTATATATAGTCATATAAATTAGGATATAAAACATTTGCATCACCTAAAAAGTTCTCTGTACCCTTATACCTCCACCTTTAGCCATGTATTATTGGCAACCACTAATCAGATTTCTGTCCTTACAGTTCTGCCTTTTCCAGAATGTCATATAAATGGAATACACAATATGTAGCCTTTGGTGTCTGGCTTCTGTGACTTAGCAAAATATCTTTGTGATTCAGTCATAATGTTGCATGCATTTCTCCTGTTTACTGCTGAATAGTAGTCCATTGTATAAATGTGTACCACAATTTATTTATCCATTCAGCCGTTCAGGTGCAGAACATTTGGGTTATTTCCAGGTTTTAGTGATTATGACTAAATCTGCTATAACCATCAGAGAACAGGTTTTTATGTGGAAATAGGTCTTCGTTTCTCTTGGGTATTTACCCAAGAGTCTTTTGTTAATACTCAGTCTATTGTTGGGTCATGTGGAAATATATATTTAACTTCATAAGAAATTCCCAAACTGTTTTCCAAAGTGACTGTCACATTTGCTTTCCCACCAGCATATATGAGTTGCGGTTGTTTGGCATCTTTATCAGCACTCCGTGTTGTTTTTTTTTTTAATTTTCAGACATGCTAATAGACATGCAGTGATACCTTTTTGTGATTTTAATTTACATTTCCCTGATGATAGTGATATTGAGCATCTTGTCACGTGCTTATTTGCCATCTGTATATCTTTGATGTGTCTGTTCAAATCTTTTGTTCCTTTTTTTTGAGGGGGGGGATTATTTTCTAATTTTTGAGTTGAATAGTTCTGTATATATGCTGACCTATATTTATTGAATATGTTTTGCAAATGTTTTCTCTCAGCCTGTAGTTTGTCTTTTCCTTTTCTTAAGAGTGTCCTTTAAGAGAGTGGAAATTTTAGATTTTTATAAAGTCCAGTTTGTCAAAATATTTTAATGATTTTTGCCTTTTGTGTTCCAAAAAGTCATTGCATAATCCAAAATCACAAACATTTTCTTCCATATTTTCTTCAGGAAGTTTTATCTTATATCTAGTTCTGTGATTCATTGAGAGTTAATTCATGTATATGCTGGAAGGTTGAGGTTCTTTTGTTGTTTTTTCATATGGATATCCAGTTCTTTCAGCACCATTTGATGAAAGGACTGTTTTCCACCTTGAATTATCTCCACATGTTGTTGGAAATCAATGGACAATATATTTGTGAGTGTATTTATGTTTAATTACCAACAAGAAATGAGAATAATAATAGTACTTTAATTTATAGGTTAATGCTGGGGGCTCAGTGAGTTGCTGCATATAAAGTCCCTGACAATAGTCAGGGTTCAATAAAGGTGAGCTGCTTCCATCTTTGTCATCCTTTGTTATACACTATAGTTTCTTCCACTTATGTTTCAGGAGGGCCAAACATGTGGGCTATTACCTCTGAAGAACGTACTAAGCATGACAGGCAGTTTGATAACCTCAAACCTTCAGGAGGTTACATAACAGGTTTGTATTTATAATTAGTTTTATTAGTGAATTGCTGCTTGGGTTTTGTTTTTATTACCTCCAGGTGATCAAGCACGTAATTTTTTCCTACAATCAGGTCTGCCGGCCCCTGTTTTAGCTGAAATATGGTAAAGTGTTTTGTAGATGAACCTAATTTTCTATAGCAATCTACCTACCTCATGCTCCTTTTAGGGCTTTATCAGACCTAAACAAGGATGGGAAGATGGATCAGCAAGAGTTCTCCATAGCTATGAAACTCATCAAACTGAAGCTTCAAGGCCAACAGTTGCCTGTGGTTCTCCCTCCTATTATGAAGCAACCCCCTATGTTTTCTCCATTAATTTCTGCTCGTTTTGGTAAGTATGTATTAATTTAAATACCTGTATTTGCACTGGAAAAAATGTTTTCTTTTGACTTTAGGAATGGGAAGCATGCCCAATCTGTCCATTCCTCAGCCATTGCCTCCAGCTGCACCTATAACATCATTGTCTTCTGCGACTTCAGGGACCAACCTTCCTCCCTTAATGATGCCCACTCCCCTAGTGCCTTCTGTTAGCACATCATCATTACCAAATGGAACCGCCAGTCTCATTCAGCCTTTACCCATTCCTTATTCTTCTTCAAGTGAGTACTTTGTTTCTAAAGAGTCATTATTTCTTTCATACTTTTCCTTCTTTTTCTTTTTTAGCATTGCCTCATGGGTCATCTTATAGTCTGATGATGGGAGGATTTGGAGGTGCTAGTATACAGAAAGCGCAGTCTCTGATTGATTTAGGATCTAGTAGGTATGAATAGCTAACTCTGACAACTTTTTATGAACATAAAAATTTTAAATAAATTTTTTTATAGCTCAACTTCCTCGACTGCTTCACTCTCAGGGAACTCACCCAAGACTGGGACCTCAGAGTGGGCAGTTCCTCAGCCTACAAGATTAAAATATCGGCAAAAATTTAATACTCTTGACAAAAGTATGAGTGGATATCTCTCAGGTAAGCAGCATACAGTGCTGAAGAGCATGAAAGAATTCCTTTATGATTTTCCCCACTTAATCAGGTTTTCAAGCTAGAAATGCCCTTCTTCAGTCAAATCTTTCTCAAACTCAGCTGGCTACTATTTGGTAAGTTTGTCCCTTAATTACATTTGATTAATTATTAAGTTGTGAATTTTAACATTTTCTTTAGGACTCTGGCTGACGTTGATGGTGATGGACAGCTAAAAGCAGAAGAGTTTATTCTTGCAATGCACCTTACTGACATGGCCAAAGCTGGACAGCCATTACCACTGACTTTACCTCCTGAGCTTGTTCCTCCATCTTTCAGGTGAGTGTGCCTGGAGGTGGAGAACTATGGTTATGATGCTAACTTTGTTGTTTGATTTTTTTAGAGGAGGAAAGCAAATTGATTCCATTAATGGAACTCTGCCTTCATATCAGAAAATGCAAGAAGAGGAGCCTCAGAAGAAATTACCAGGTATCACTGAGTGTCAAAGTTGTATATTTATATGTGTGGATGCTGATAGGCATACCTTGTTCAGTTACTTTTGAGGACAAACGGAAAGCCAACTATGAGCGAGGGAACATGGAGCTGGAAAAGCGACGCCAAGCCTTGATGGAGCAGCAACAAAGGGAGGCAGAACGTAAAGCCCAGAAAGAAAAGGAAGAGTGGGAACGAAAACAGAGAGAATTACAAGAACAAGAATGGAAGAAACAACTTGAATTAGAAAAACGCTTAGAGAAGCAACGGGAATTGGAGAGACAACGAGAGGAAGAAAGGAGAAAAGACATAGAAAGACGAGAGGTTATTTTTAAGTTTTTTACTTCTTAAGAAAAAAAAATTAAGTATAATTCCTTTTTTTTTTCAGGCAGCAAAACAGGAACTTGAACGACAACGTCGCTTAGAATGGGAGAGAATTCGGCGACAGGAGCTTCTCAATCAAAAGAATAGAGAACAAGAAGAAATTGTCAGGTTAAACTCTAAAAAGAAGAATCTTCATCTTGAGTTGGAAGCACTGGTATGGCTGAAGTTTAAGTGAAATTTATCTGATGTTACTATATATTTATATGATCTTCCTATAGAATGGCAAACATCAGCAGATCTCAGGCAGACTTCAGGATGTCCGACTCAAAAAGCAAACTCAAAAGACTGAGCTGGAAGTTCTGGATAAGCAGTGTGACTTGGAAATTATGGAAATCAAGCAACTTCAACAGGAACTTCAGGTAAGTCCTTCACTGCTAAATTGTTCTTAAACTGTAATCAGGTACTATTTTTTCTTTTTATAAGGAATATCAGAATAAGCTTATCTATCTGGTACCTGAGAAGCAATTATTAAATGAAAGAATTAAAAACATGCAGTTCAGTAACACACCTGGTAAGTCTCTAAGGTTTGTCTGATTACTTTTAAAAATGTAAACTGTCTGATGTTTGTTTTTCAGATTCAGGGGTCAGTTTACTTCATAAAAAATCATTAGAAAAGGAAGAATTATGCCAAAGACTTAAAGAACAGTTAGATGCTCTTGAAAAAGAAACTGCATCTAAGCTGTCAGAAATGGATTCTTTTAACAATCAACTAAAGGTATTTATTTTTGATACTATTTATTTTTAGGTTTAATTGGCTTTTTATCTGCCTTATCTTACAGTGTGGGAATATGGATGACTCTGTTCTTCAGTGCCTTTTGTCTCTGCTAAGCTGTCTCAACAACCTCTTCCTCTTACTTAAGGTTATTTTCTAATATCTAGCTTCTTTTCTTTGCACGTATTGACTTATTTTCTTTTTCTCCTTAGGAACTGAGAGAAACCTACAACACACAGCAGTTAGCCCTTGAACAGCTTTATAAGATCAAACGTGACAAGTTGAAGGAAATTGAAAGGAAAAGATTAGAACTAATGCAGAAAAAGAAACTAGAAGATGAGGCTGCAAGGTAATATAGCTGATATATTTATTGTGCTATATCATTATACAAACTCTTTTTCTTTTATGTAAAGGAAAGCAAAGCAAGGAAAAGAAAACTTATGGAAAGAAAATCTTAGAAAGGAGGAAGAAGAAAAACAAAAGCGACTCCAGGAAGAAAAAACACAAGAAAAAATTCAAGAAGAGGAACGGAAAGCTGAGGAGAAACAACGTAAGGATAAGGATACTTTGAAAGCTGAGGAGAAAAAACGTAAGGATAAGGATACTTTGAGACAGTAGAACGTTGCAAATAATGACAATTGTCTTCTCTTTAGGTGAGACAGCTAGTGTTTTGGTGAATTATAGAGCATTATACCCCTTTGAAGCAAGGAACCATGATGAGATGAGTTTTAATTCTGGAGATATAATTCAGGTAGGAAATGAATTTTTTTTTTAATCATGAATAGCACTGTTAATCCTTCTTTTTATTTCCGTAGGTTGATGAAAAAACCGTAGGAGAACCTGGTTGGCTTTATGGTAGTTTTCAAGGAAATTTTGGCTGGTTTCCATGCAATTATGTAGAAAAAATGCCATCAAGTGAAAATGAAAAAGCTGTATCTCCAAAGAAGGCCTTACTTCCTCCTACAGTTTCTTTATCTGCTACCTCAACTTCCTCTGAGTAAGTTTTTAGCTAACAGTAAAGTTTATATAAATATACTTATATCAAAGTGTTATATTTGCAGACCACTTTCTTCAAATCAACCAGCATCAGTGACTGATTATCAAAATGTATCTTTTTCAAACCTAACTGTAAATACATCATGGCAGAAAAAATCAGCCTTCACTCGAACTGTGTCCCCTGGATCTGTATCACCTATTCATGGACAGGTATGTTGTCTGTTATTTTTGTGGGCTTTATTTTTAAAAATTTTTGGTGGTTTTGTATTCATAGGGACAAGTGGTAGAAAACTTAAAAGCACAGGCCCTTTGTTCCTGGACTGCAAAGAAAGATAACCACTTGAACTTCTCAAAACATGACATTATTACTGTCTTGGAGCAGCAAGAAAATTGGTGGTTTGGGGAGGTGCATGGAGGAAGAGGATGGTTTCCCAAATCTTATGTCAAGATCATTCCTGGGAGTGAAGTAAAACGGGAAGAGTAAGCATCTTTATGTGTTTTCATGAGATGTGTTTGTTTGTTTGTTTGTTTATATATTTGGTAGACCAGAAGCTTTGTATGCAGCTGTAAATAAGAAACCTACCTCGGCAGCCTATTCAGTTGGAGAAGGTAAGCTTTTGGCAATTTGTAAATTAGATGGTGAATCTACTTCTTTTTGCTTTGTTCCCTACAGAATATATTGCACTTTATCCATATTCAAGTGTGGAACCTGGAGATTTGACTTTCACAGAAGGTGAAGAAATATTGGTGACCCAGAAAGATGGAGAGTGGTGGACAGGAAGTATTGGAGATAGAAGTGGAATTTTTCCATCAAACTATGTCAAACCAAAGGATCAAGAGGTATTTTGATATTAAAATCAACCCATTCTGGTTAATAAAACAACACGGTATCTTTTCCTTGTAGAGTTTTGGGAGTGCTAGCAAGTCTGGAGCATCAAATAAAAAACCTGGTACGTATAGTAGTGATCTTAAAAAATTACTATTGAATTCATAGTTTCTTCTTTGTCTTTTCAGAGATTGCTCAGGTAACTTCAGCATATGTTGCTTCTGGTTCTGAACAACTTAGCCTTGCACCAGGACAGTTAATATTAATTCTAAAGAAAAATACAAGTGGGTGGTGGCAAGGAGAGTTACAGGTAATATTCTTTAAATAGCATCTATAAATTTTTTCAATTATGTATTTCTTTTGCTAATTTTTAGGCCAGAGGAAAAAAGCGACAGAAAGGATGGTTTCCTGCCAGTCATGTTAAACTTTTGGGTCCAAGTAGTGAAAGAGCCACACCTGCCTTTCATCCTGGTATGGAAGTGGGTTAATTTGTATTTCATTTTTTTAATGTGTTATTTTGTTATTCTTGTGATAGTATGTCAGGTGATTGCTATGTATGACTATGCAGCAAATAATGAAGATGAGCTCAGTTTCTCCAAGGGACAACTCATTAATGTTATGAACAAAGATGATCCTGATTGGTGGCAAGGAGAGATCAACGGGGTGACTGGTCTCTTTCCTTCAAACTACGTTAAGATGACGACAGACTCAGATCCAAGTCAACAGTGTGAGTAATATTAAATTATTTTTCTCTCACCTTAATATTTTAAACTACCCTGTTTTTTCCACAGGGTGTGCTGATCTGCAAACCCTGGACACAATGCAGCCAATTGAGAGGAAAAGACAGGGCTATATTCATGAGCTGATTCAGACCGAAGAGCGGTACATGGCTGACCTTCAGCTCGTCGTCGAGGTGAGGAGGCTGCTGCTGGCTAGCTCTCGGGGAGCTAACTAGTTTTTCTATGTTTTGACTTTAGGTTTTTCAGAAACGCATGGCAGAGTCAGGCTTTCTCACTGAAGGGGAGATGGCCCTGATTTTTGTTAACTGGAAGGAGCTCATCATGTCCAACACAAAGCTGCTGAAGTGAGTCCTGAGCATCACCTGTCATTGCCGCTAGAAACACAAAATGAGAGTGTGTTCTTGGCAGGGCTTTGCGGGTGCGGAAGAAGACCGGGGGCGAGAAGATGCCGGTGCAGATGATTGGGGACATCCTGGCCGCTGAGCTGTCCCACATGCAGGCTTACATCAGGTTCTGCAGCTGCCAGCTTAATGGAGCAGCTCTGTTACAGCAGAAGACAGATGAAGACACAGATTTCAAAGAATTTTTAAAGGTAATTCCATTCTGGGCCTTGCGGGTCAGGCTATTTCCTCACGAGCCTCACTGTTGTTTTGCAGAAGCTGGCATCTGACCCGCGGTGTAAAGGAATGCCCCTCTCCAGCTTCCTGCTGAAACCCATGCAGAGGATCACCCGCTACCCACTGCTCATCAGAAGTGTGAGTGTGCAGGCCGGGCAGTGGGGTCTGAGTCCCCCATGTGACACTGCCCACTCTTTTCCAGATTCTGGAGAACACCCCGGAGAGCCATGCAGACCATTCCTCCCTAAAGCTGGCCCTCGAGCGGGCAGAGGAGCTGTGCTCTCAAGTGAATGAGGGAGTTCGGGAGAAGGAAAACTCGGACCGACTGGAGTGGATCCAGGCGCACGTGCAGTGTGAAGGCCTCGCGGAGGTCAGGCCTGTGTGGTTAAGCCGTGCGCCTCCATTTAAAAAGTGAAATTTTCTTTCTCTTTAAGCAACTTATTTTCAACTCTCTCACCAACTGCCTGGGGCCCCGGAAGCTCTTACACAGTGGGAAATTATACAAGACCAAGAGCAACAAGGAACTGCACGGATTCCTCTTCAATGACTTCCTGCTTCTTACCTACATGGTCAAGCAGTTTGCTGTTTCCTCTGGCTCTGAGAAACTTTTCAGCTCGAAGTCCAATGCTCAATTCAAAATGTATAAAACGGTGAGTATCACGCGTCTGGGGGTAGCATCAGGCACAGCCTGTGTTTTGGCCCTAATTCTTTCAGCCCATTTTCCTGAATGAAGTCTTGGTGAAACTGCCCACAGACCCTTCCAGCGATGAGCCTGTCTTCCACATTTCCCACATTGATCGGGTCTACACCCTCCGAACAGACAACATTAATGAGAGGTCAGTCCTGACCATGTGTGGCCTGCCTTGAAGCGGCCAACGGCTGCCCCTGCTTCTCCCGTAGGACCGCCTGGGTGCAGAAGATCAAGGCGGCGTCTGAGCAGTACATCGACACCGAGAAGAAGAAGCGTGAGAAAGCTTACCAAGGTATCAGGGTGCCCGGAGGGTGGGACGCAGCCAGATTAATGAGACTTGTCTTCCTCTTTTGTAGCCCGCTCCCAAAAGACTTCAGGCATTGGGCGCCTGATGGTGCATGTCATTGAAGCTACAGAATTAAAAGCCTGCAAACCAAATGGTAAATACTGCCTTGATTCATTCAGCAGACATACCACATGTGTCTGTGGTTTGTTTTTGTTCAGGAAAGAGCAACCCATACTGTGAAATCAGCATGGGCTCCCAGAGCTACACCACCAGGACCATCCAGGACACACTCAATCCCAAGTGGAATTTTAACTGCCAGTTCTTTATTAAGGATCTCTACCAAGACGTGCTGTGTCTCACCCTGTTTGACAGAGACCAGTTTTCACCAGATGGTAAGTGTCGCTCAGCCAGGGGATCTAAAGGCAGACTTCTGACTCTCCTGTGTTTATTCACCAGATTTCCTGGGTCGTACTGAAATTCCAGTGGCAAAAATTCGAACAGAACAGGAAAGCAAAGGCCCTATGACCCGCCGACTGCTGCTGCATGAGGTCCCCACCGGGGAGGTCTGGGTCCGTTTTGACCTGCAGCTTTTTGAGCAAAAAACTCTCCTGTAGGGGTTCTAAAGGACAGCACCAGCGGGACAGCCCACAAGGCTGGGGCTGGAGAATGAGAGACTGCGCTCTCTTGGGGCTGAGGGAGCACCATGCAGCTTCACCCCTCACAAAGCCATGCACGCTGGGGGCTCTGTTTTCCTGCACACTAAATAGCTAGCAATCTATGCAAACACCTTTCCCATAAAGAAACCAAACCCCATAGTACAGTGCCTTGTCCTAGTGTTCACATGTTCAGCTCTGTTTGTTTAGATGCCAAGGTTTCCATTTTCAGGGCTATAAAAAGTATTACTTGGAAATGAGGCATCAGACCACCAGATGTTACCGCTCGGTTGAATGTGTCCACCGTGGAGTGGTTTGGTGACGCTGTAACCATTCCACGCCAGTGACCTCTGCTGGGTCACAGCCACTCAGGAGGGGAAGGGTCAGGATGAGAGGCTGCAGCCTCGACACTTGGCGCGGCCTGATACTGAAATAGCGTCTACTCGTGCACTGAATAAAAACAGAAACTTGATCATTTTATTCCTGATTAGATTTTATCACTCTCTGCTAAGACAATATAGTCTGGAGTATAAGTGGGAAAGCTTGATTTAAATACTGTGAACTCTAATAATGTGGAAAATATTTTTCAACTTTAATTTTCTGAAGTATAAATTATTTATGTAAATTCATTGTTTTTGCATATTTCTTAGGACATGCATCTTTAAGCTTTATCATTGCCCATATGTACAGAAAGAGAATAAAGACATATGTTTATGGATGGAACTTCGTCAAAGTCTGACTGATTTACTTTCTAT